GCACTTTGGGAGGCCAAGGCAGGTGGGTCACCCAAGGTCAGGAGTTTGAGACCAGCCTGGCCAACATGGCAAAACCCCATCTCCACTAAAAATACAAAAATTAGCTGGGTGTGGTGGCGTGTGCCTGTAATCCCAGCTATTCGGGAGGCTGAGGTAGGAGAATCGCTTGAACCTGGGTAGCAGAGGTTGCAGTGAGCCAAGATCGTACCACTGCACTCCAGCCTGGGAGACAGAGCGGGACTCCATCTCAAAAAAAAGAAAATAAAAGAAATTATAAAGGTAGTTTTTGCTATCAAGATCACTATGGAATATTAAACTCTTCCTTGGCTGAACACTTTGCATACATTATCTCATTTAATCTTTTCCCGACAACTTTTTGAAGTAAATATTTCTATTATCCTCATTTCAGAGACAGAGAAACAGAGGCTTAAGGATTAAGATGACTCTACCTGAAAAACAGAGGCTTAAGGATTAAGATGACTCTACTACCTGAAAAATAGCAGAGCTGGCAAAGAAAACCAGGTGAGCTTGACCCCAAAAGCCCATTTTCTTAATCATTACACTGTATTATTACTCAGTAGCTGCCTGATATAAAGTTGGTAGAGGGCCTCGAATAATTACAACTCCTTCCTTCTGAGCCTTGCATTAAAGAAAATGAGACCACAAAAGAGTACCTCAAAGTTAAAATGAATAGCACTGGTATTAGTGGTCTCTGCTTCAGGACAAATACTTTCTCATTTGATTCAAAATAGTGTTTATTTAAACCATAGAAACTATATGTATTTCTTCTGTGTTTTTCTAAAATGTTCTTAATTTTTAAAAATCAAGTTTTGCCCAGATTTCTTTTTATCTGTACAAATAGTGAATTGTGTTGCCATTGTTGCTAGTAGTGAAAGAGTTAAATCCTGAGGGTACACCCTGTTGGGTATCTCCCTCAACCATCTAAAGAAAGAAAAAAAAAGGTCACAGTCAGTTACTCCCATTAGATCAGTGTTCATAAGAACATCTGTAGGCACACATACACACTCTCTTTACAGTCAGCCTTCTGCTTGCCACAGTCATAGTGGGCAGTCAGTGAATCTTCCCCAAGTGCTGACAATTAATACCTGGTTTAGCGGCAAAGATTCAGAGAGGCGTGAGCAGCCCCTCTGGCCTTCAGGTAGGTCTGATACCTTCATTTCTACCAAAGCTAAAAAATGGGAGCCTATGTTAGTAAACTTTAAGGGAATGAAGATGCCACATTTTGGCAGTGTGTTAGTCACAAGTGGATTTGGTGTCTAGATAGGGAAGGGATGAGTAGAATTTGGAAAATGTGGGGCTTTCTGTTCTCTGGCTGCTTCAGGGATTTAATTATTAGGCCTTTAGAGCACTATTATTAATCTTCGTACATAAATCGTTCTCTGGCCTAAGACAGGAAGGAAGACCTAATCCTGGTTTTACTGCCAGCAGAAATAAAATAATATATGCCTCAAACCTGATTAACAGTGCAAGATACTGTTATTCACACATTAAATGCCTGAAGTTACTTACATGAGGTTACTTGCTACTCTGGAGCAATCAAGAAAACATGGCCAGCACGGATCAGCAAGATTTAATGTTTCACAGTACAGTATCTTTCTTTGGAAAAGAAAAAGTCAGTTCAGATATTAGGAACTATAAACCCAGACCTCATACTATGAGTCCTTTCATTATACTCAACTATGCCCTAGCATCAGAGAGAATAAATGAAAATCTCCCTGCTGAAGAATGTTAGCATGGGGTTGGGAAAATTGTATATATTTATTGGTCCTATATTTCTGTCCTTTACAAAGAATCTTTAATGTGTTGACCTTGAAGCCTCCCTCAGCTGAAGAACAGGATCTTATTCTTTTAAATCTGCCTGTTTTTATGTAGCCTATTAAAAGGAAAAGACTTCAGTAGGTTATTTTAGATATAGTATAATCATTTAAAAACTCTTTTTAAAAACCAAGGTGTGACTAATACAGTCATATTGAAACTATGGAAGAGATACAATGGTCTACTCCAGTGAAAAATATATTCAAGTTGATAAAGCAAAATTTCAAAAACCAAATGTGGCAAAATCATGTGAAAACACTTTCAATGTTCCTGTTTATTCTTTAAATGCATACATCATCTGGTTAAAGTGAGTAATCTAAAAATTAATTACTCACACTTGAACCATGTTACAAGAGGAGGTAATTCATCTTAGCAATAAGAAACTTTACCACTGTTTTTAGGGCCTTGAAATTATGAAATGAGCCAAAAGCAGAGCATCAAAGGGAAAACAGGTCAAAAGCCCTGTTTCAAAAATCTTTAGGGGCCTAGACTAAGCTACAAAAATGGACAATCCTCCTTATGTCTTGCCCAAGAAAATGTTTCTGTGTAATCTACAATAATCATGTTTTCACTTACGAGAAGCCACAATTCCTACAGCAACCTTAAAATGAAACCAAGAGGCGACAATAAAAACATTGCTTTAAAACAACTGTTCTTGAAAAATCCCTTTGGATCTGGAATCCATTACCACTGTATGGCTTGCCTTGTATCTCAATAACAGTCATCACAGGTGTTTGAAACAAGCAGGCCTTGGCTTTGGTGTTCCCCCCACCCAAAATGGGACAACTCTCTGATCATAATCACTCAGGCTGAGTGTAATCACCTACAGTTTTCTGAAGTGAGGGTCAATAATGTCTCCTTTTAGTTTCTATGAATAGCATTTTTCATAGTTGCTCAGATGCCTTCCCTCATGTAGGCTTGGGTAGGCCATGATATAAATAAAACACTGCCTAGATTATTTTATAAGCAGGGCAGTTTGCTGAATATACAACTGAGGGAGACAGGCTTGTTTTCATAACTTTGATAATAATCCTTCTGAGACACCATTTCCTCACCTGCTTTAATAACCCACCAGATAATTGTTGAAAGATCACCCCCTTACGAGTCTCCCAAGTAGACTGAAAATAATAACTACAAGAGATTATTTAGCAGTAAATTACAGCTGATCTACAGAAGTTCTTTAAAGCAAAAAAAAAAAAAAACAAAAAAAAAACACTACCATCTCATTAGAGTGACCAGAGATTCTAAATAGTCCAAGGAATCTTTGCAGGAGGAATAAAGATAAATTAGATAAATTATAGTATCAATTAACATTTATTGAGTGTTTATGTGCCAGGCACTGTTCTATGTGATTTACACGTGCTATCCCATTTATTTCTCAAAACAGCCCAGTGAATATATACCAAGATTATCCCCAGTTAGACAAAGGGTGACAAGAAGAATAAAATATTAACTATCTTCTGTTAATAAATTAACTACTACCAGCACCCTCATCATATATGTTTATCCAATTCTTTTAGTTCAAATGTTTATCTGTCTATACCCACTGACCTGATTCCCATATCCTAAAGCCCCTTCTCATCCTCTCCAACCTTATCAACTGCCATTACTGGCAGGTGCGTATGCACTAGACCTTATTTTTGGTAAATTTTAAAATAATCATAACTATCGTCTACTATATGCAAATCCCTGTTCTAAGTACTTTACGTATATTCAACTATTAATCATAACTGACATCAATATATGAGGTTGGTAAAATTATTATCTCAGTTTTCAGATGAGGAAACTGAGGCACACAGAGGTTACATAACTTGCCCAAAGTCATGTAGTTAGTGGCAGAGCCAGGATTTGAATCCAGCCAGTAAGCATTCAGAGTCCACACTCAGCCATTGTTTATACTGCTTTTGAAGCATATTAAGAATTAACTCTTAAAAGTCAAGAAATCTGTGCTATGTTTTGTTTCCTTTAACATTTGGTGCACAGGACATCACACTGCAAACACGGAGTGTATTCCACAACTCTCTAAGGTAAACAATAATAAAATAGAAATTTATCAAGCTTCCTTCATCTAGTAAATATTCTTTTTGTTGTAACACAAGTATGAAATTCTGAATAATTCAAACACTTCTATGCTTAGTCCCTGCTTACTTACTACAGAATTATTAAAGAATTACCCAAAAGTTCTTGGACTGGAAAGATGTGAAAAAGCCACTAACTCTATTTTCCTAGAATGAAGATGAAAAGAAGATGTGTTTAGGAACCTTCTCTGCTTCCCTAAAAGAACCCTAAAAACAGGAGTAAAAACAGTGAAGAAAACAAAGGACCTTCAAAGTGCACTCGTTAAAACCTAATAACTGTATTTCTATTACTAAATGTAGAAGTGGTAAACATCTTTAACAGGCAATGTCTCCCCTGCACTCTAGGGATTCAAAGATCCATCTTTCGGTTCTGTAAGACAGTCACGGCTTTTGTAACCTCGGTGCCCCCTTCAACCTCCCGCCCCAAGCACCTCCAGGGTCGTCAGGGGTGTAGTTTTGAGTCGCGCTCCTAAGCATCCAGACAGGCAGGACACCGTAACGACATCTCTGCCGGGAGTCCCTTCAGACTGCGGTCTCCAGGTAACCGCACTCCAACAGAAGCAGTTGTGCTTCTCTAAGTCATTTTATTTTATAATTCTTTCAGACAAAAATCTACGTACCATCAGAAACTATGTCTCTGCAGATGGTAACAGTCAGTAATAACATAGCCTTAATTCAGCCAGGCTTCTCACTGATGAATTTTGATGGACAAGTTTTCTTCTTTGGACAAAAAGGCTGGCCCAAAAGATCCTGCCCCACTGGAGTTTTCCATCTGGATGTAAAGCATAACCATGTCAAACTGAAGCCTACAATTTTCTCTAAGGATTCCTGCTACCTCCCTCCTCTTCGCTACCCAGCCACTTGCACATTCAAAGGCAGCTTGGAGTCTGAAAAGCATCAATACATCATCCATGGAGGGAAAACACCAAACAATGAGGTTTCAGATAAGATTTATGTCATGTCTATTGTTTGCAAGAACAACAAAAAGGTTACTTTTCGCTGCACAGAGAAAGACTTGGTAGGAGATGTTCCTGAAGCCAGATATGGTCATTCCATTAATGTGGTGTACAGCCGAGGGAAAAGTATGGGTGTTCTCTTTGGAGGACGCTCATACATGCCTTCTACCCACAGAACCACAGAAAAATGGAATAGTGTAGCTGACTGCCTGCCCTGTGTTTTCCTGGTGGATTTTGAATTTGGGTGTGCTACATCATACATTCTTCCAGAACTTCAGGATGGGCTATCTTTTCATGTCTCTATTGCCAAAAATGACACCATCTATATTTTAGGAGGACATTCACTTGCCAATAATATCCGGCCTGCCAACCTGTACAGAATAAGGGTTGATCTTCCCCTGGGTAGCCCAGCTGTGAATTGCACAGTCTTGCCAGGAGGAATCTCTGTCTCCAGTGCAATCCTGACTCAAACTAACAATGATGAATTTGTTATTGTTGGTGGCTATCAGCTTGAAAATCAAAAAAGAATGATCTGCAACATCATCTCTTTAGAGGACAACAAGATAGAAATTCGTGAGATGGAGACCCCAGATTGGACCCCAGACATTAAGCACAGCAAGATATGGTTTGGAAGCAACATGGGAAATGGAACTGTTTTTCTTGGCATACCAGGAGACAATAAACAAGTTGTTTCAGAAGGATTCTATTTCTATATGTTGAAATGTGCTGAAGATGATACTAATGAAGAGCAGACAACATTCACAAACAGTCAAACATCAACAGAAGATCCAGGGGATTCCACTCCCTTTGAAGACTCTGAAGAATTTTGTTTCAGTGCAGAAGCAAATAGTTTTGATGGTGATGATGAATTTGACACCTATAATGAAGATGATGAAGAAGATGAGTCTGAGACAGGCTACTGGATTACATGCTGCCCTACTTGTGATGTGGATATCAACACTTGGGTACCATTCTATTCAACTGAGCTCAACAAACCCGCCATGATCTACTGCTCTCATGGGGATGGGCACTGGGTCCATGCTCAGTGCATGGATCTGGCAGAACGCACACTCATCCATCTGTCAGCAGGAAGCAACAAGTATTACTGCAATGAGCATGTGGAGATAGCAAGAGCTCTACACACTCCCCAAAGAGTCCTACCCTTAAAAAAGCCTCCAATGAAATCCCTCCGTAAAAAAGGTTCTGGAAAAATCTTGACTCCTGCCAAGAAATCCTTTCTTAGAAGGTTGTTTGATTAGTTTTGCAAAAGCCTTTCAGATTCAGGTGTATGGAATTTTTGAATCTATTTTTAAAATCATAACATTGATTTTAAAAATACATTTTTGTTTATTTAAAATGCCTATGTTTTCTTTTAGTTACATGAATTAAGGGCCAGAAAAAAGTGTTTATAATGCAATGATAAATAAAGTCATTCTAGACCCTATACATTTTGAAAATATTTTACCCAAATACTCAATTTACTAATTTATTCTTCACTGAGGATTTCTGATCTGATTTTTTATTCAACAAACCTTAAACACCCAGAAGCAGTAATAATCATCGAGGTATGTTTATATTTATTATATAAGTCTTGGTAACAAATAACCTATAAAGTGTTTATGACAAATTTAGCCAATAAAGAAATTAACACCCAAAAGAATTAAATTGATTATTTTGTGCAACATAACAATTCGGCAGTTGGCCAAAACTTAAAAGCAAGATCTACTACATCCCACATTAGTGTTCTTTATATACCTTCAAGCAACCCTTTGGATTATGCCCATGAACAAGTTAGTTTCTCATAGCTTTACAGATGTAGATATAAATATAAATATATGTATACATATAGATAGATAATGTTCTCCACTGACACAAAAGAAGAAATAAATAATCTACATCAAGTTTGACATGTTTTCCTGAATTACTTGTATGC